AAACCAATCCTATGTTGAAGTTTTGTATGTTATCTCTGACTTGTTTGTAAGTTTTTGCCTTCACATGCTGACTTTTGTAAAAAAAAAAAGTCGAATTTTGTAGACTTCATATTTTCAAAGCATTTGCACAGCCATTATAGTATTAAAGACACTCTTAGTGGGTAAAAAGATAGATCTTATTCCCAGTCAAGAAATGGAAAAAACTGGCACTGGTGGCTAAGGAATTGTTCTAAATGACAGAACCAGTGTATTTTAATATACAGAAAAATGTCCAAGAGGCTTTATCTAAACTGAGATCTACTGACTCCTTTTCCATTGTTTTTTCCACTATACCAATCTCTTAGGCAAAAAAGACTATATCTGTAAAGTATACGCAGGAAAAACTATTTTAATTAACTAAAATAGTACAAATGAGTCTATTTCTTTTTATTCTGGGTACAGAGTAGGCACTTGATGACTGGATTAAAAACAGCACATGATATATCAATTGCAGTTCCTGGTTTACAGTTTTAAGTAATCGAGAGTGAGTTATTTAAACTGCTCTTTTTGATAAACATATTTTAAAGAGGGCTTTTTCTCCCAATGAAAATGTAAGAACAAGTTTCATTATTTTTAAGACAATTTCAATTTGGGGCCTAGCACATCATGCTTGAGAGCTGGTTTTTTCCTTATGCAAATGGATCCTTTCTCTAAACTGGTGCAAACCACACTTTGCCTGCCAAACTTATGACTCAAAGGCCCTGAAGGGTTTCTGTAGCCTCCCAGCCACAGCCCAGAAACCATAAGCTGTTTCCACGTGAAACATCCAAACACGGTCTCCCAAGCCTAAGTCTGCTACCATCAAGGCTTCTGTATAAAAGGCAAATGAGGAGGCAGCGCCCCCTTCTGCTCCCACCCCCTTCTGCTCCCACCCCCTTCATGTCAGCAGCAGCCAATCGCTTTTCTCTGTCGTGCAGTCGGCTCCTGGGATTGGCCAGGGACGGGACAGGCGCGGAACCACTGCGCGCACAGGCGGAGCGCGGAGACTTGTCCGTCACGTGCGGCCGCCCGGCCTCTCGGCCTTGCCGCGCGCCTGGCGGGGTTGGGGGGGCGGGGACCAAGATCTGCTGCGCCTGCGTTGTGGGCGTTCTCGGGGAGCTGCTGCCGTAGCTGCCGCCGCCGCTACCACCGCGTTCGGGTGTAGAATTTGGAATCCCTGCGCCGCGTTAACAATGAAGCAGAGTTCGAACGTGCCGGCTTTCCTCAGCAAGCTGTGGACGCTTGTGGAGGAAACCCACACTAACGAGTTCATCACCTGGAGCCAGGTACGGTCAGGCCACGGCGGCCTCTGAACCCCTTTACTTTTTCTTTTTTTTTTTCCCCTTGCAGAATGGCCAAAGTTTTCTGGTCTTGGATGAGCAACGATTTGCAAAAGAAATTCTTCCCAAATATTTCAAGCACAATAATATGGCAAGCTTTGTGAGGCAACTGAATATGTGTGAGTATGGACAGCAGTTTATTGGAGTACCATTTTAGTCATTTGAATTTTGAATATTTTTCAGATGGTTTCCGTAAAGTAGTACATATCGACTCTGGAATTGTAAAGCAAGAAAGAGATGGTCCTGTAGAATTTCAGCATCCTTACTTCAAACAAGGACAGGATGACTTGTTGGAGAACATTAAAAGGAAGGTGAGCTATTGTGAACGTGAGCTAATTAGGGTTTCTTTGATTTTCTAAATTTACTTTTTCAAAGGTTTCATCTTCAAAACCAGAAGAAAATAAAATTCGTCAGGAAGATTTAACAAAAATTATAAGTAGTGCTCAGAAGGTTCAGATAAAACAGGAAACTATTGAGTCCAGGCTTTCTGAATTAAAAAGGTAAAGTGTTATTTCCAAATATAATTTTAATCTTTGTTTTGTTGCTTAATAAATTATAACATAGTGAGAATGAGTCCCTTTGGAAGGAGGTGTCAGAATTACGAGCAAAGCATGCACAACAGCAACAAGTTATTCGAAAGGTAAGAAGCTCTTTTCCCCAGGACCATAATTTAATGAAATAATTTTTGTTTATATTTTTTTCAGATTGTCCAGTTTATTGTTACATTGGTTCAAAATAACCAACTTGTGAGTTTAAAACGTAAAAGGTAAGTTTTTATGATAAAGTATTATGTCCTGTTTCACTGAACTGCATATTCTTCTGGTTTTCAGGCCTCTACTTCTAAACACTAATGGAGCCCAAAAGAAGAACCTGTTTCAGCACATAGTCAAAGAACCAACTGATAATCATCATCATAAAGTAATTTTTTAGTTAGGGTCTATTTTATATTTTTTTAGATATATTTTTCTCTCTGAATTTTTAGGTTCCACACAGTAGGACTGAAGGTTTAAAGCCAAGGGAGAGGATTTCAGATGACATCATTATTTATGATGTTACTGATGATAATGCAGATGAAGAAAATATCCCAGTTATTCCAGAAACTAATGAGGATGTTATATCTGATCCCTCCAAGTAAGGAGTTTGTGAGATAAAATGTATGAAAAGTAATAGGTTCCTTCTTTTATTGCTGATTTAGCTGTAGCCAGTACCCTGATATTGTCATCGTTGAAGATGACAATGAAGATGAGTATGCACCTGTCATTCAGAGTGGAGAGCAGAATGAACCAGCCAGAGAATCCCTAAGTTCAGGCAGTGATGGCAGCAGCCCTCTCATGTCTAGTGCTGTCCAGCTAAATGGCTCATCCAGTCTGACCTCAGAAGATCCAGTGACCATGATGGATTCCATTTTGAATGATAACATCAATCTTTTGGGAAAGTGAGTGCTTATCTAGATGTTGTCTAAAATTAATATTTGATTAAAAAAATTTTTTTTTCCTTAGGGTTGAGCTGTTGGATTATCTTGACAGTATTGACTGCAGTTTAGAGGACTTCCAGGCCATGCTATCAGGAAGACAATTTAGCATAGACCCAGATCTCCTGGTTGATGTAGGTACTTTGGGTAATCTTTGCTATACTGGCAAGTACTTATATATATATTTTTTTCTTTTAGTCTGAGAATAAAGGATTAGAAACTACCAAGAACAATGTAGTTCAGCCAGTTTCGGAAGAGGGAAGAAAATCTAAATCCAAACCAGGTAGGTATAAATATAGTATTCAGTCTCTGTAGGTGATAAAAGAGTGTTTTTCTGATCTTTATAGATAAGCAGCTTATCCAGTATACCGCCTTTCCACTTCTTGCATTCCTCGATGGGAACCCTGCTTCTTCTGTTGAACAGGCGAGTACAACAGCATCATCAGAAGTTTTGTCCTCTGTAGATAAACCCATAGAAGTTGATGAGCTTCTGGATAGCAGCCTAGACCCAGAACCAACCCAAAGTAAGCTTGTTCGCCTGGAGCCATTGACTGAAGCTGAAGCTAGTGAAGCTACACTGTTTTATTTATGTGAACTTGCTCCTGCACCTCTGGATAGTGATATGCCACTTTTAGATAGCTAAATCCCCAGGAAGTGGACTTTACATGTATATATTCATCAAAATGATGAACTATTTATTTTAAAGTATCATTTGGTACTTTTTTTGTAAATTGCTTTGTTTTGTTTAATCAGATACTGTGGAATAAAAGCACCTTTTGCTTTTCTCACTAACCACACACTCTTGCAGAGCTTTCAGGTGTTACTCAGCTGCATAGTTACGCAGATGTAATGCACATTATTGGCGTATCTTTAAGTTGGATTCAAATGGCCATTTTTCTCCAATTTTGGTAAATTGGATATCTTTTTTTTACAAATACGACCATTAACCTCAGTTAAATTTTTGTTTGTTTTCCTGTTTGATGCTGTCTATTTGCATTGAGTGTAAGTCATTTGAACTAATGGTATAACTCCTAAAGCTTTCTCTGCTCCAGTTATTTTTATTAAATATTTTTCACTTGGCTTATTTTTAAAACTGGGAACATAAAGTGCCTGTATCTTGTAAAACTTCATTTGTTTCTTTTGGTTCAGAGAAGTTCATTTATGTTCAAAGACGTTTATTCATGTTCAACAGGAAAGACAAAGTGTACGTGAATGCTCGCTGTCTGATAGGGTTCCAGCTCCATATATATAGAAAGATCGGGGGTGGGATGGGATGGAGTGAGCCCCATCCAGTTAGTTGGACTAGTTTTAAATAAAGGTTTTCCGGTTTGTGTTTTTTTGAACCATACTGTTTAGTAAAATAAATACAATGAATGTTGAGTACTAGTGTCTGTTATGTGTCTTCTTTAGAGGTGACACTCACATGAAACAATTTTTTCTTCTCATAGGAAGCAGTAGCTTTAAACTGTCTGTGGTTCATTATTCTCAATATGAATCATACCAAGATATTTGTGCCTCATCTCGAAAATATATTGTATATTGCAACAAGGGAGAAATATAATCTCTAAATTTAA